CCCGATTAACAAGGTCCTGAGGGAGAAAGCACTGCATTCCTGAGGACTCATTAGAAAGCCAAGGTTGGAGAAAGCTTCTCCCTTTTGTCTCCATTCTTGTGCCTCCTTCTCACCTCCAGGGCAAGCCTGAGAGTCAGCTCTCTCTGCTCAGAACTCTTGTTCCGAGAGGAATCTGGGAGAACAACGCTCTGTCTGGATACTTACTCTAGCCTCAGCACCACCATTAGATCCACTGTGGCTTTGTGAAGATGAATAAATTCTCTGGACTTCATTGGTGTGGTATGATAAATGGGATTATTAATACTCCCTAATTACCCCCATGAAACTAATATGAGGGGTGCAGTAAGGAGTTGGAGGGGAGGCCTCTTTGAGAAAATCAAAAGCATCACAAAGTCATAAGGCATCATTATTGGGTTCATTAAAAGCTTGGGTTGTTTATTGCTCTGTGGCTCCCTAAACCTCCGAACCTTCCTGGAAGGGCTAATTCTGAGATCCCCAGAGGCTGACACGGCAGTGGATAGATGACTGGATGATCTCATTTCTGGCTCACTCGTTTTCTCGTATATGGCCCTTCTTTGCTCTCCGGAGCACAGGCCTGCACAGTGCTTCACCCGCTTCCTTTCCCTTCAATAGAAACCTTGCTGGCCTCTGTATCCACAACGAGGTGAGGACTCTCCGGGGGCCCCCTTCTGCTCCCTAATAATAGAGGTGGCATTTGAGTTGTTACCAAGTGGTCAAATCTCTTATTTCATGGAGGACTTACTAGAGAAAGAGAGTCTTGTTCGAGATAACATATCAAGTGAGAGAAAGATCTGGGACTCTCCCATGCCAGGGCACGTTGCCAATGCCCGTCCTTCCTAGATGAGGCCTGCTTTCTCTTTTTACTGAAGTGAGTAGGAGGGCACTCAGAGAATCCAACCTTCCTGCCTGGACCCATTTCTCGGGGAGCAACGCTGAACCAGGTTCCTACAACAGAGGGTTGTATTGAGTCACGATCATCAGATGCATAAAGGACTTAGTTGGAATGTTGGAGCAGGGATCCAGGATCACTCAATAAGGGCAGCCTGAGCCTCAAGCTGGATGCCTGAGAGTGGTAATCCAGGTGAGTCTCTACAGGTGAGGTCATCACTGTGAGATTCTTTTCCTCCCTGGATGTTTCTTTGCAGGAACTCATGCAGCCAGAATCTGGGGCCAATGGAACAGTCATTGCTGAGTTCATCCTGCTGGGCTTGCTGGAGGCGCCAGGGCTGCAGCCAGTTGTCTTTGTGCTCTTCCTCTTTGCCTACCTGGTCACGGTCAGGGGCAACCTCAGCATCCTGGCAGCTGTCTTGGTGGAGCCCAAACTCCACACCCCCATGTACTTCTTCCTGGGGAACCTATCAGTGCTGGATGTTGGGTGCATCAGCGTCACTGTTCCATCAATGTTGAGTCGTCTCCTGTCCCGCAAGCGTGCAGTTCCCTGTGGGGCCTGCCTTACCCAGCTCTTCTTCTTCCATCTGTTCGTTGGAGTGGACTGCTTCCTGCTGACCGCCATGGCCTATGACCGATTCCTGGCCATCTGCCGGCCCCTCACCTACAGCACCCGCATGAGTCAGACAGTCCAGAGGATGTTGGTGGCTGCGTCCTGGGCTTGTGCTTTCACCAACGCACTGACCCACACTGTGGCCATGTCCACGCTCAACTTCTGTGGCCCCAATGTGATCAATCACTTCTACTGTGACCTCCCACAGCTCTTCCAGCTCTCCTGCTCCAGCACCCAACTCAATGAGCTGCTGCTTTTTGCTGTGGGTTTTATAATGGCAGGTACCCCCATGGCTCTCATTGTCATCTCCTATATCCACGTGGCAGCTGCAGTCCTGCGAATTCGCTCTGTAGAGGGCAGGAAGAAAGCCTTCTCCACATGTGGCTCCCACCTCACTGTGGTTGCCATATTCTATGGTTCAGGTATCTTTAACTATATGCGACTGGGTTCAACCAAGCTTTCAGACAAGGATAAAGCTGTTGGAATTTTCAACACTGTCATCAATCCCATGCTGAACCCAATCATCTACAGCTTCAGAAACCCTGATGTGCAGAGTGCCATCTGGAGGATGCTCACAGGGAGGCGGTCACTGGCTTGAGGAGGTCTCAATTGACCCTTTCTCCCTGTGTCTTGTACTAAAGGAAAAGTCTTCTAGAGCCAGAAACTAGGAAAAAAATGGTTCACACCTGTTTCTGTTTCATGGGCATAAGAAGGACTTTTTGTAGGGAATAATAGTTTTCATTTCTGAAAGCAGCCCTGTCCAATTATAAGCAATGAGTGTATAGGATCTGCCAAGCCAGCCCCTTAGACAAATTCAGCTTCAGGCACCGTGTTCTCTCCTTTCTGGCTAGAGGTGAAACCTAGGAAGCTGTGAGTGCTGACAGGTTCATGTTCCAGAAGGAATGACTCTTTGGTTGGTTACAGCCTTAGTTGCCAGAAGTACCCCAGAAAACTCCCCGCCAGAAGTCATATTTTTCCCTCAAGTTCAGGTGTGCTTGGTCTGTTTATAAAACATAGGTCTAGAGATTAGGATTGTTTTATTTCTCCCATCAGAACTCTAAAAGCAAAAATAAAACAAAAAGAAACAAAAACAAAAAAGTAGCTCTTTCTATTCCCATTAAACAAGGACCCCATAGCATAGACAGGGGACAGAGGGGAAGCTGTATGATTATGTATTCTCTAGTAATTCTGGAGCACCTGATACCTGTGTGCAGCTCACAGACTTGTTTCCAAATGCTAAAACTCCAT